AACTTTGGTGAAATTATTAACTGCTATTCATTTTTTCCAACTTTTAGTTGTCTCTAGCTAGATGTTGATCATTATTACACATCTGTAAAGAAAAGAGCAAACCAACTTGAATTAGTGTTTCTTGAACTATTCATTAGAATTTAAAATTTTTTCCTAAAAGTTTTTCAATTTAGTGATCCTATTGGTAAATAAAAAGAATAAAGGCATGCAAATTAAAATAAAGGTAACATTTCTATTAGATGTTTTTAAACCCCTTTCCTTTGTGACCTAGCTTTTCTATCTTGGCTTTTCTATCTTTTCTTCTCTTCCTTTCCTTTCCTCCTTTCTTTTTCTTAAGTTTGTTTATGCCTCAGTCATCTGGTCGCACGTGGCTATGTTCCACTGTGGCAGGGCTTAGCTGGCAGTTTCAGGGATATCTTAGTTTTAATAAGTATTGTGGATTTCCTCACATCTAGGGTGGAGAGAGATTGGTTATAGGGTGATAAAAACAGAAGAATCTGTGTTGAAGGAGATGGGAAGATTTTAAGAATGCTAACGAATTTGAGCAGGGCATAAAACCAACCCATGAACAGGGCTACAGTCCTCTCAGGGTTGCCTGAAGCCTCAGCCCTGGAGGACGTCTGACACCTTACAGGTAGAGGACCTCTGTGCAGGAGCCCTCAACACCCAGGGAGGATTAGGATATAAGCGCAAACTCAAAGGTACTGTAATGGGCACCTAGCAATCAGAGGTGATACAAGGGTCTCTTGGCCCGAAGTATCCCCACCTCTCCTCGCTGGAAAGGACGCTGCCTAAGCCTCATCCCGAGCTGGGGGCGGAGGACCAAGGGTGAGAGCCACCGCCTCCGCAATCCCCCGCCCCTCGGCACCGTCGCTCAGCGCGCTCGCCGGCTCCCTATTGGCCGAGGCACTCGCCAATCCTGGTGAAGCGGCCCCGTGAGTTGGCCCTGGTTGGTGGAGCCGGCACTGAGCCCCCCTCCTGCTCCGGCCGAGCCCCCCCGCCGGGAGGGGGCGTGGCCGCGGCCGTGGACGGGCCGGAGGCGGCGTCGCTCGCGCCGCTGCGTGCGGTGTGGTGCGAGGCGGGTGCGCCGGGCGGCCGCGGCGCGGCGGGACCATGGAGCTCAGAGCGCAGCCCCGGCGCCGGCGGCGGGACCGCGGACCGGTGAGTGAGGGCTGCGGTCGCCCCGGCTCTCCGCTGTAGGCTGCTGTGGCCCTCTCGGCTCCGGGCCGGGCGGCTGTCGGGGGAGGGGCGGCCCCACGGCGAACTGAAGTTGCTGCATCGCCGCGCGCTCCGGCCGGGCGGCGGGGCCCACTGCGGGCTGCGGCGCCGCCTCGCGCCTATCCCTGCAGCCCGGCCGCATTCTCCCGGCCGGCTCCCGCGCTGGCAGGGGCTTCTCGCCGTCACGGCGCGGCCAGGCGGCCCTTCTCTCCCGCGCCTCCGGGCCTCCGGCCCTTTGCCGTCCGGTGCGCGCTCCCTGGACTCGGGACAGCCACCCGCCCTCCCCGCCGTAAGTGGCGCCCGGGCCTCCGCTCGCGCCCCCTGGTAATTAATTTTTTTTCTTTTCTTTGTAGTTTTAGTTTTGATTGCTGTTAACTACTACTGATAACTGAGCCAAAGTGGTGATGCTACTTGAGGGGAATTTCTGCAACCCATAGTCAACGATTACATGGTAAGAGTGTGTGCCTTTTACCCTTAAAGCCAGAGCTTATAAAGAATGTGTTTTCAATTTTCAGATTGTGAACCATGCCTTTAGTGAAGAGGAACATTGAGCCCCGGCACTTGTGCCGGGGAGCTCTGCCTGAAGGGATTACCAGCGAACTTGAATGTGTAACCAATAGTACTCTTGCCGCTATCATACGCCAGCTGAGCAGTCTGAGTAAGCCATCTTTTTTCTGATTACCAATGACAAGATGGCCTTCTCCATTCATTTTATTCTACAGGCAAACATGCTGAAGACATATTTGGTGAGTTGTTTAATGAGGCTAACAACTTCTACATCAGAGCAAATTCTCTTCAAGACAGAATTGATCGCCTTGCTGTCAAAGTCACCCAGCTGGATTCAACAGTGGAAGAGGGTAGGTAATTGCCTGAAAGCAGTGAGCTAGAAATAACTCAACTTGGGGGATTTTCTCTAAATAGTCTCACTACAGGATATCAACATGAAAAAAGCTTTCAAAAGTTCCACAGTCCAAGACCAGCAAGTGGTTTCAAAGAACAGCATTCCTAATCCTGTTGCTGATATTTACAACCAGAGTGATAAGCCACCGCCTCTGAACATCCTGACACCATACAGGTATAGCTTCATGAGTCCCAGAGCCTCTCCTTTCTTCCCTGACTTACAATACATTGATTTGTAGAGATGACAAGAAGGATGGGCTGAAGTTCTATACTGATCCTTCCTATTTCTTTGACCTCTGGAAAGAAAAAATGCTACAGGACACAGAAGACAAAAGGAAAGAGAAAAGGCGTCAAAAGGTAAATAATTTCAGTATGGGAAATGTGCATATTGGCATGCTCTCTTTCCTTTCCTGGACATCAGGAGCAAAAGCGTATAGATGGCACCACCCGTGAGGTGAAAAAGGTTAGAAAAGCCAGAAACAGGCGCCAGGAGTGGAATATGATGGCATATGACAAAGAGCTTAGACCCGACAACAGGTTGTCTCAGAGTGTGTACCATGGAGCGTCTTCCGAGGGATCCCTGTCCCCAGATACTAGGTGTGTGTGTGTCACTGCTCCCTCAGCCCTGAAATTTCTCCCACCTCTTGTTTTCAAATGCCAGGTCACATGCATCGGACGTTACGGATTACTCTTACCCGGCTACTCCCAACCATTCTCTGCACCCCCAGCCTGTGACCCCTTCCTATGCAGCTGGTGACGTGCCACCACACGGGCCTGCAAGCCAGGCTGCGGAGCATGAGTACCGGCCCCCATCTGCCTCGGCGAGGCACATGGCCCTCAACAGACCTCAGCAGCCGCCCCCCCCGCCTCCCCCTCAGGCCCCAGAGGGGTCCCAGGCCTCTGCACCGATGGCTCCAGCAGACTACGGGTAACTCAGCATGCCTTGTACCCTAATCCCTCCTTGGTGACTATGTGCCTCATATCTCTCTCAGGATGCTCCCAGCGCAGATAATTGAGTATTACAACCCATCCGGACCACCTCCTCCGCCACCTCCTCCTGTGATTCCCTCAGCACAAACTGCCTTCGTCAGCCCTCTCCAGATGCCCATGCAGCCCCCGTTCCCTGCATCAGCCAGCTCCACGCACGCAGCTCCTCCTCACCCACCCTCCACCGGGCTCCTGGTCACAGCCCCGCCACCCCCGGGCCCACCACCTCCCCCGCCAGGCCCTCCTGGTCCCGGGTCTTCTCTTTCGTCCTCCCCAATGCATGGCCCCCCAGTAGCTGAGGCGAAGCGGCAAGAGCCTGCACAGCCACCAATCAGTGATGCTCGAAGCGACCTCCTCGCTGCTATTCGAATGGGTAAGTGGAGCCCCCAGACACACAGCCTGCCTATGTGATTCTGAACCACGTGTTGTGTCTGCAGGAATTCAACTGAAAAAGGTGCAGGAGCAGCGGGAGCAGGAGGCCAAGCGGGAGCCAGTGGGGAATGACGTGGCCACGATCCTGTCCCGGCGCATTGCCGTGGAGTACAGCGACTCTGACGACGACTCAGAGTTCGACGAGAACGACTGGTCCGACTGAGCAAAGGCCGGCGGAGAGGCCGCGTGTGGGAGCGTGTTGAAGATTTTAAGTGGTCTCTACACCCAAATAGTGGTATTCTAATCCCGTAGCATAGCACCTTTTGTATAAACAATGTGATATTGCTTCTGCACATCCAAAAATTCTGGGTCTTTTCAGTATTTACTGTGTAATACTTAAGTGCCACTAAACATAGCAAATTGTGCTGCACATGAGGAAATAGGCTGTCACTATCACATTGTCCTGAAAACAGCATCTGCTTTCCTCTTGGCCATGAGAGTATTTAGTGCAGTTTGGGTTTACTCTTACTGATCAATATAACTCTGCAGACTTGCTGTGTGTTTGTGAAGCTGCCTGGTGTTAGGTCTCTGCAAGACTAATGACTATGTCAGAGTGATGTCTTCCAACCAGTAAGTGATATTGTTTCACCGCTTTGGTTTTTCCTTTTGTTTTTTTAAAGGATGTGTTTCTGAATAAGTTGGTTTTAGAGGGAAAGGTTCAACAAACAGGGAGAATCCAGTGTTTCTGCTTTCAGTTTCTTGGCTTGGTAGCCTCTGAGTGAATCTGATGCTCTGCTGAATAATTTCATTACCTCTGCACATGCCTGTCAAATATGAAATTGGAAGGGCCCTTTTCAGGCTGGGTTCCCTGTGGGCATTTGCTTAGTAAATGCCTGTTGATGGTTTTTGCAAGAGAATTCAGCAGCTCAACAGTAATGAAAGTGAAGAACAGAGTCCATTTTCCTTCCTGGGGCCATTGGGGATGACACTCAAGATACTTGCCAGTCTCTCCAGTGTGGGCACCAGCCGGCCAGAACAGATGCGAGCAGTCCATGACTCTGGGAGCTACACCGCTGAGCTGGGCAGAGCTGCGGCACAGGGCCTGGGCTGCAAAGGAGCCCTGCTCCTTTAGTTTCCTGACACCTGTGTCCTGAGTGAGCCGCAGGAGTTCTTAGCTCCTCAGCGAGCAACAGAGAGCACTTTAGATGGCACCTTTCACCACTTGGTCAGAATTTTAAAAGCTTAGGTTTAGGTGAAAGTAGATATTGACAGCTATTCACCTTTCACGGTGCTGGGGCCAGATTAGGGATCACTCCCGTGAGGAGGGCCTTCACCCTGTTCTAGAAGCACATGGTTGTCCTCCTGTTGTTGGCACATTAAATGATAAAAAGCACCTCATGAGATTCCCTTGATCAGCCCTGCAGCTGTAGTACAGTGCTGTGCCCTCACCTCCACCCTTCCTGTTGTTCCCACGTGGGCAATACCAGGGACCCATGGGGAAACTCAAGAATGACAGCTTCTATATTTTGTAATTCTGGATGAAAGATAACTGTGTTGAACAAACAGGTGCTCCAGGCTTTGATTATAGATACGACTTCAAAAATATGCTAAGACGCTTGACTTATTAAGGACTTTAACCTACTCAACAGTATTTCATATCCATTGTGGTTAGTTACTCAGTTATGTTGAGAAGAATCTGGAGCTAAAAGCAGAGATGTTTGAGGTGACGGTAGGAATGTGAGCAGGATGGTGATGGGGGTTTTTGTTAAAATGCATCTGAGCAAGTCAGCCAGCCCCGAAGTCCCCTCAGTGTGTGTGTCTCGAGTGGCTACCTGTTGGGCTTGTGGGCAGTGATTGTACAGAGCCTGTCCATTGGGTGCAGTCATGTAGATCTGAAGCCCTGAAAAGCCTCATGTCTGCATCCCCTTTCCAAGGCTGCTTCCCTGGTGTGTCTGTTCTCTCCTCTGTCCCAGGTGCTGGGAGCGTCCTCTTCAGCGTCTTTTCCTAGAGCTGGTCACCACTAGGCTGTCACTATAAATTCCTTGAATATAAGTAACAGTTATTAATGAACTTCTAAATTTCTAATTTCTCTCTCTCTCTCTTTTTTTTTTTTTTGTTGTTGTTAAAAAGGGCCTACTACATTGGCGCTATTCTTAGGACTTCTGCAACTTTTAAAGTCTTACTTGTCTTTCTTGTTGCTTTTGTATTAGGAGTTCCCCGTGTGGGTCTAGAACTCCCCTTTGGTAATGCTTCTTTGTTTTTTTATGGCCCTTCTGTTCTCAGGATGGAGAGAACACAGAAGCTACTATCCATGTCAGGATTTATTCTATTTATATCTTATTACAATAAAATTAGTGGCACTTTATTCATAAATATTCATGAGCCTGTTAATTGTTAGTTGTCTTCCTGTAGCTGAATCAACAAGTTATTTTCAACTCAATTTTATGACTTGCGAAAAAGCTTTTGCCCTGTTGTGTACCATAACATTTAAAAGAATGGAAAATGACTGAAATCCAATTTAGATTATTTTTAGAGTATTTTTCCAGCAAATTCAATTTATTCTGAAATTTAAATCCAGATCTTTTCTAATATGGTATTACAATGAAAAGAATAAAGAGAAGATTTGAATTTTCAGTTTCATTTTCAAAAACTATTTACCAAAACAAATGGAGAAGAAACATCCAAAAGCACATTTCATTTCTCCAAACTTTGTGTTTTAAATTATAGTTATAAATTGTAAGGTAATTTTAAATTGTCCCTCGTATTATTTCTCCACGTCTGTTTTAGTTTAATGTCTCCTAAGCTTTTCTCTCATAGCGTAGACCTAGGGAAGGGATGGGAAGATTGCCCAGTCCCCGATGGCTGCGCACACAGGAGGCGGCGGAGCACAAGGCAAGTGAGTTTGCACTGTCAGCCCCAGACCGTAAGCTTGGCTACACTGATGTTTTTCTTTACTAAGGATACTATTCAAAAATTAACATTTTCATCTCAGTAAGTTTTTAGAACATCAAAATGTTTTCTGAGCTCCAAGTGGCTAGGTTGTAAAAGTTTTATAATAATTTGCAATTAAAATACATGATACATATTAATCCATTAAAGACTAGTGGGAATGTATCAGCCAGAGTAGCAAGTAATTTTTGTTTTATAAATCATAGTATCTGTCATCTTGCAGTATTACCAATGCTGTTGTAAATTGAATTTAAAGTGGTATTAAAAAAAACTGTTAAACAATTTTTATCTGTTTGTATATCTTACTATAGATTATGTACAAGTAACATCTAAATAAAATTACACTTTTAACCCTAAGAGGTTTTGCTTATTAATAACAGTGTTGTATGTTTGGCTTTTTTGGAAGAGA